ACTCTGACTCCTCTCTGCTTTTATCCGTCAGGTCTCAGTTCTTGCGGGTGGGAGTCGGCTGAAGGAGCTGCGTTATATGGTTGTGACATCACCCTCCCCGGCCCCCATTTTCAGGTCAGAACTTTCATGCCTTTGGAAACGAGGGACCCAGAAGAGCCCTTACTGTAGGAGGAATGTCGCCGTTAGACCTCTAAGCTCCGAAGAACCAAGGGGAGACAGAATCCAGATTGCTTCCTTAAATCCCAAGTAGTATTGTTTTTTCCACCTTAGAGTCCGCCCCCCCGCCCCCACTTGTCCCATATATTGATCGGCCACTTTGCCACCGTGTTCCAAGGTTGGAGAGCGTCACAATGCCCCACCGTCCCCAACTCTCAAGTGGCCGACAGTGGGCAGTCCAGAAGCTGGGACCAGACTCATCTGCCCGAGGGCACAGTAGGAGGGACGGAGGGATCTCCCAAGAGCTCCGAGGGCGAGGTGAGAACCAATTGTGGGGAGGGGGACCTTATAACGGGGCAGTTAGGAACGGGCAGAGGTGCCCCCACCTCCAGCTTTCAACTCAGGCGAGGAAACTTCGAGACCTTCCCGTCCACACCTGATTGACAGAAGGAAGCTGTCGCGGCCCAGGAGGCGAGTGTGGGTGTGCAGAGGTGGAGACAAAACCTAAAAGCACGCAGAGCCGGCGAGGGCTTGCGGTCCTGGACGGTAGGGGTCTGCGTCTGGTGCCACCTTCTCCATCAGGCTGCTTGCTGGGTCCACCAAGCCTGACCCCTCCAGCCAGGAGGGGATCACGGAGTGTGTCCCCCGCCCGGGCTGCTGCCTGCCGGAAGGGGGCTGGGAAACCGGGATCCCCGCGCGCCACTTGCCTGGCAGCGTCAGTTTCACCCAGGACTGGCTAGCGGTTCCCTCGTGGCTCTGCGCGGAGGTCCGCCTCCTCCCTTCCCTCCCCCATCCCGCGCGCTGCCTCCGCCTCCTTCTTCTGCCTCCACCCTCAACCCCCATCCCCGCCTGACGGGAGCTAGCCCTCAGTCCGCCCGAGCTGTGGTTGTGGGCGCCGGACAAGTCCAAGGCGCCTCCTCCCAATATGGACAGCCGCTACAACAGCACTGCGGGCATCGGGGACTTGAACCAGCTGAGCGCTGCCATCCCGGCCACGCGGGTGGAGGTGTCCGTGTCCTGCAGGTGAGGACGCAGCCCTTCCCCTCTCTCCTGCCATCCAGCTAACATTTTCTGTTTTATTCAACAGAAATCTTCTTGACAGAGACACATTTTCTAAATCTGATCCAAGTAAGTATGTATTGCTTGCCTTTTGAAAAATCTTTATATGTGCGTATTTTTTCATCTTTTGTAGTTTGTGTCTTATATGTACAAGGAGTTGGAAATAAAGAATGGAGAGAGGTAAGTTTAAAACTTTTTTAAAAAAATCACTGTTTAATTTTAAATTCTCTCTCTCTTTCCACAGTTTGGAAGAACTGAAGTAATTGATAATACTTTAAATCCTGATTTTGTAAGAAAGTTTATTCTGGACTACTTTTTTGAAGAAAGAGAGAATCTTCGTTTTGACTTGTAAGTTCTACTAAAACTTGCGTTTAGAAAAAAATAATTTGAGTTTTATATTTCAATCTTTTAGGTATGATGTTGATTCAAAGAGCCCCAACTTATCCAAACATGTAAGTTCATATTTTTATGTTTTTATAACATTCTTATGAGCTTTAATCTTTTTATCTATTTCAGGACTTTCTGGGACAAGTGTTTTGTACATTGGGAGAGATCGTTGGTTCACAGGGAAGTCGCCTGGAAAAACCAATAGTGTAAGTATTTTTTAATTCAGACAATGAAATGCTAATGTATATAAATATATTTTTGTTGTTTTAGAGGAATTCCAGGGAAGAAATGTGGTACAATCATACTTACAGCAGAGGAATTAAACTGTTGCAGGGTAAGTAAATATTTCTTTGGTTTAGAAAATACATCTTGAACTGTTTTATTAATTTTGTTTTTAGGATGCCGTTTTGATGCAATTTTGTGCGAACAAATTGGACAAGAAGGACTTCTTTGGAAAATCAGATCCTTTCCTTGTATTTTATCGAAGTAATGAAGATGGCAGGTAGATTTATCTTTTATGCATTTCAACTATATCATGCAAATAACTGAAAACTCTTTCTTTATAGTTTTACAATTTGTCACAAGACAGAAGTTGTCAAAAACACTCTAAATCCAGTATGGCAAGCATTCAAGATCTCAGTCAGAGCATTATGTAATGGAGACTATGACAGGTAAGAAGGATAGTTTATTCAAAAATCTTCAATAACTTTATGTGTATGTTTTTCTCATGTACAGAACAATCAAAGTAGAGGTGTATGACTGGGACCGAGATGGAAGGTAAGACAGTTCTTATCTTCTTACTCTTGAACCAATATTATGTACTTTTTTCCTTTAATTTTAGTCATGATTTCATTGGAGAATTTACAACAAGCTATAGGGAACTTTCTAGAGGGCAGTCACAATTCAACGTATATGAGGTAAGAGGCATTTTATTTTACCATTGTTTTTTACACATTTTAATTGTTTTATCTGCTTTTTAAGGTGGTGAATCCCAAAAAGAAAGGAAAAAAGAAAAAATATACTAATTCTGGAACAGTAAGTCAAATTTTATGTTATTTATTAAAGATCTAGAAGGTAATTCTGTCTTTTTCTTTTTCAGGTAACTTTACTCTCTTTCTTGGTAGAAACAGAAGTTTCATTCCTTGACTACATTAAGGGAGGGTAAGTAATTCTCTCAAATTGTTTCGTTGCTTTTATTAATGAGTCTTGTTTACTTCTATTCCAGGACGCAAATCAATTTCACAGTGGCTATTGATTTTACAGCATCAAACGGTGAGTGTTTTGATTATCCCCTGATAAAAATCGCTTATGTTTGAAATATGTGTTCTGTCATCAGGCAACCCTGCTCAGCCCACTTCCCTCCACTACATGAATCCTTACCAACTGAATGCCTATGGTATGGCACTAAAAGCAGTGGGAGAAATTGTTCAAGATTATGACAGTGATAAAATGTTTCCAGCTCTAGGATTTGGTGCAAAACTGCCTCCAGATGGAAGGATATCTCACGAATTTGCTTTGGTAAGAATTTGTCAAAAGGATTTGATGTTTTGATATTTCATGCTGACACATTGCACTGCTCTAGAAACTGCCAATCTCATTACCAACGGTGAGAAAAGTGCACCCAGGAGTTGTATAACTCAACTCAGAGGCTCAGAAGTTAACCATTGTCCCAAAGGACAGGACTTGAACCCAGGTCAGTCTTATTTTAGAATTCATGCTCTTAACTACAGCTAAACCCCATCTTATAAAAGCACCTGTAATCTCACCTCTTGGATGCATGCTTATATTAACACCATGATATATGTACCTTTATATAAGTTTTTATATAAAATTTCATCTTTCTCAAATGTTTTAAGAGGAGTATTACATTTTTATTTTTGTATTTATTCTTACTTTTCTATTCCATCACCCACACAATTTCTAGAGAGGTTGCTGGAGGGCTTAATTCTTTCTTCCATGAAATAGCCCACATGCCACACTCCCAGTGTCATAAAAATGAGTATCTGTTGGGATTTTGTTGTGTCTTAGAAAATTAAAATCTCCCAGAAACTTATAAAACCATGAAAATCACTCATGTGATTCTAAGTCTGAAGTGCCTCAGGAAAAAGGTCATGAGCTATTTTAAAGCCTAAGAAAAGGAATAATTGTGTTAAGCTAAATGAGAGGTTTATTAATTTTCTCTCCATACATTTCTTCCTCCACTAGTGTGTATTTTTTTCCTTTTTCCTCCCCTCCACTTTTCTCCTTTTCTGCTTTTCCTACCTCCACATTTACCCCTTGTAACCAAAGCTATACAAGTATCTACTGCTAAGGAATGATATATATTTTTGGTTATTTACACCATAGTCTGTTCTTTGAGCCCAATTCGAACATTTATGGAATAGAGATCATACCCCTTTAAATCTATGAAGAATAGCCTCTCAAATTGACGATGAAAACAACAATGATTATGTTGATGATAATGCCTCAACTTTAATATTACCGAATGATTATATTACTTTAATTTTTTTCAAAGCACTTCTGTTTTGTTGGATAAATAAGGCAGATATGGGTTAAGTAGGTCTTTAGTGAGATAGTATTTGATTTCATTCTTGCTGAAGTATTCTGTGTTAAGCTCATCCTAAGTCACTGCAATATCTATCTGTAGGTACTGAAAATGACAAATACAAAAAGTTCAGTTTCATGACAGTCTTGTCTTTCATGAACTACCTGATGTTAATAAACCCTCGTATTTCCATGGTATGAATTTGTGATATATGTTCTCTAACATTAACCTATTTATCTCACCACATTCACATAATTCTTTTGGATAGCAAGGGAGTCTTCTTAACAACTTAAATTACCCCCAGTGTATAAGTTTTGGCCAGTACAGATGTTGAACTTAAGCTTTGCTCGTTTGAAAAGGTCTCAGTAAATCCCAGCTTTTTATGTGAGACACACTATGAGAAAAGGAAAAGGAATGGGAGAGGAAAGGAAGAATTTCCTAATATTACCATTTCAAGACTTATGGTTATGAAAAGAATGAGTCATTGCTCTCCTCTCATTATCATTCTTGATGACTCCTTTTGGATTTATAACTGAAAACGCAATAGTGCGGAGCTCTGGTAGAGGTATTTCTAATGAGCTTGTGGCCAGTGGTCCTTAAAAGAAGGTCTTCCATGCGGACCAATAGAGAAACGCTACACCTGTCCAAGTGATTTCTCCTGGGAAATACCTAAATGCACTTGCATGCTTTTCACTTATTTTGGCATTTATACAAATGTATGCAATTTAATATTTATGTGTATGTATTTTTTTGCCAAGTAGGCACCAGTAATTTAATAACTAAGAGTCTTTAACACTGTACTGTATATAAAACAGAAGCTCAATAGGTGTTTGTTCATTGAATAAAAGGAAGAATTCTCTCAGCTTTTTCCCACAGTAAGCAACAGTCACATTTCAGAGTAGAGCAACAGCCCCTAAGAGCTTCTTTTCAGTATTTTGTCAGCTTGTTAGCCCTGCTGAAAACTGTCACAGGCTGCAGGCAGCAACAGAGATGACAGACTTCTTGCATGGAGATGAATCCACACCCTCAGCACAATCCCTGAGGGAGCTAAACGGGAGGAAAAATGGGTAAGAGCTGGGCACTCCTCCCCACTTAAGTCTGAGTGGTGAGATTATTAATCATTTTAAAGTCAGATCTTTATGCTTTTCTATGTGTTCTACAAGTTAACATGTGTTATTTTATAAATGGAAAGGTTGTTAATTAGGAGGGAAATATGAAATAAGGCATCCATTGCCCTCTTCATTAATAAACAACAAAATTAAATGTGCTTATTTTTTAAAAAATCCTGTGTTTTACTTTTGTGTCAGAACCACAACTGGACTTATTCTAATTTGTTTTAACAAGCAATAACTGATTCCCTGCATAATTATTTCAAGAAATGAGTTTTTAAACACATTTAAAATGTTTTTACTTATTTCACTAGTTTTGGGGGAACAGGTGTTTTTTGATTACATGGATAAGTTCTTTAGTGGTGATTTCTGAGATTCTGATGCACCCATCACCTGAGCAGTGGTCACTGAGTTATCCTTCACCTTCCTCCCACCTTTCCCCGCCAGTCTCCAAGTCCATTATATCATTCTTATGCCTTTGCATCTTCATAGCTTAGCTCCCACTTATAAGTGAGAACAGACAATATTTGGTTTTCTATTCCTGAGTTACTTCACTTAGAATAATGGTCTCCAACTCCATCTAGGTTGCCGTGAATGCCATTATTCCATTCCTTTTTATGGTTGAGTAGAATTGTAGTATACACACACACACACACACACACACCACATTTTCTTTATCCACTTATTGGTTGATGGGCATTTAGACTGGTTCCATATTTTTGCAATTGCAAATTGTGCCACTATAAAGGTGTGTGCAAGTAACAGACTTAAAAATCTTTTTATAACTCATTACAACTTTCTTATTAAGAAGAAAATCTCATTTTAGTAGCTATAAAATATTTTAAATAATCCTGATATAATCCAGAGCATATACTAAAAAGAAGGCATAATTTTATATAAGGTATTCTTATCGTCTAAGACATATGAGGAAACCTTAGAGCAACTTATTATGGTAGGACTAATTCATAAATCATTAAACATTCCATGTTGATGAATAGAACATCTAATGATTACCTTTCCATTCTCAAAGAAGAGAAAAATGGTGACCTTGTAGTTTCAATTCCAGAGAAATAGTGATAACATACAGTTTCATCAAAACGTAAACCTCCAATCAACATGTTAAAAAATAAAAGTAGCTCAGGACTACCCTAGTTTGTAACTGTTCCCTTAAGGTAGATATATAATACATTTTTATATGCCCAAAATCAGTAATGAGTTTTAATTTTAATTAGCTTCATACCTTATCAAGGGAAAAGAGCACCATAAAACCTTAAAGGAATGTTAAATAGGTCGGCTCAGATTAACATCAAAACACTAACTGCTTTGTGCTAAATATTAAACTTATCTTTTACATTCTGTTTTCAGCCAAGTCATGCAACCAGTTTTATAATGTAAAGCAGGCTTTTATTTTTATACTTTCAAAAATGTATGAGGGTTAATAAAAATGTTTGAAGAAAAGACAAAATTAAAAGAAAAAAAGTGGATATAAATCCCTCT